ACAAGAATTTTGGGGGGGGGGGCATCATTCAACCCAGTACACCAGCTAAATGTTGCTAGTCCTCACCGATTTACCCTTGAACCTCTTTTCTTATTGCACAGCCTCTCCTTTGACAGTCTTTTCCACTCCTATGCATAGATACAGTTAGAGCTAATATTTGCAGGAAAAAAATATTTTCACAGAAAGCTGTGAAGTGACAAAGATGTAAACAGTAATGTAAATGTTAAAAGTAGTGGCAAAAACAGCAATTACTTTTGCACCAACCTAATAGGGGCCTTTGCTTCAATGTTTCTTCTATTAAACCATCCCGACCGCTCCTCTATGGACAGATTCAAGATTCACAGACGCTACTCTAGCTGCTTAATTCTGGAGTAAAATAAAAACTTTCAGAAAGACTACTAACTAAAGTATTGTCTGTACGTATTATTCTCTAAAGCATCATTAGCATAGGCTTTGCAATTAGGAAGTCTGTGGGTTTGTTCCTGGCTCTGCCGTGGGACATTGGGAAAGTTAATCTCTCTGAGCGTCGGTCCCCACAGATAAGAAAACACATATTCTTGTTATTTCTTGAGAAGATTAAATATTAGGCAAAACGCCTAGCACAGAATAGGGTCTCAGCATCTTCTGCCCCCCAAGAGCATGAATCAAAGGTTCGGAATTGCGTCGTCTCTCGGCTGCCCCTTGGCAGCCAGGTCCTCAGTGACCTCTTCACAGTGAGCTGAGACCGAACCTCTTCACAGCCGCGCGTGGGTGCGGCTTTGGGGCGTGGTGGGAGGGAAGGATAGGGAGGCCGGCTCCGCCCCCTCAGGGCGACCGGCGCGCCTGATCGCCGCGGCCTCCGCGCCCCCGCACTCGGATTCGCGCCCGCCAGCGCCTCTTTTCCCCTAGTCCTGGCGACGGCAGCACCTGCAAGGGTGGGTCCAACGCGGAATGAGGCACAGCCTGGGACAGCCCGGGCCCGGCGCGCCGCGGCCGCGCGAGGCCCCCGCCGTCGCCGACGCCCGAGCGCCGGAGCCCCGGCCCCGCCCCGCGAGCGCCGAGACTTGTTGGCCGCGGAGACTGCGACCCTCTTCTCTCAGTCTGCCTTACTACCATGCCGCTCTACGAGGGCCTGGGGAGCGGCGGGGAGAAGACGGCGGTCGTGATCGACCTGGGAGAGGCCTTTACCAAGTGAGTGGCCGTGACGCCAGCTGTGTTCGACCATAAGTTGTTTCAATTTTCCATTTATTTGCAGGTGTGGATTTGCTGGAGAAACTGGTCCAAGATGTATAATTCCTAGTGTGATAAAAAGAGCTGGGATGCCTAAGGTATTTAAAAAAAAATATTAGCAAAATAAATGATAAATTAATAAATCATTTTAATTTTTTACAGCCTGTCAGAGTTGTTCAGTATAATATCAATACAGAAGAATTATATTCCTACCTAAAGGAATTCATCCACATACTATATTTCAGGTAAGATACATTTTGTTTTCTAGCTTTTATGATTACTTTTAAAACCAAAACTTTCACTTTTCAGGCATCTATTGGTGAATCCCAGAGACCGCCGAGTTGTGATTATCGAATCGGTATTATGTCCTTCTCACTTCAGAGAGACACTCACTCGTGTTCTTTTCAAATATTTTGAGGTACCTGTCTTTATATCAAATAAGTAAATTGCGGTTTTGTTGTATTGATTTTGTTATTTTCTAGGTTCCATCTGTCTTGCTTGCTCCAAGTCATCTAATGGCTCTTCTGACGCTTGGAATTAATTCTGCCATGGTCCTAGATTGTGGATATAGGGAAAGCCTGGTGTTACCCATATCTTTTTTGTCAGCCAGCCACCTTTGCAGCTAAAATAGTAGTATCCTTGACTACTCTATAGATATATGAAGGAATCCCAGTTCTAAATTGTTGGGGAGCACTACCCCTAGGAGGAAAAGCTCTTCACAAGTAAGTTTCTTGGAATTTAACATATTCATTTCTCATTCCAGTAACTTTTTTTTTTTAATTTCAGAGAGTTGGAAACTCAACTATTGGAACAATGTACTGTTGACACAAGTGTTGCTAAAGAACAGAGCCTTCCCTCAGTGATGGGTAAATTCATTTTAAGTGGTTTAGGAGTGGTTTTTTATAATTCTAAATGAAATATTTGTTTTAGGTTCAGTTCCGGAAGGTGTCTTAGAGGACATTAAAGGTAAACTAAGTTCTCATTTTTGTCCCTTTCATTCTGTTCAATTATAATAACTAGCCATAATAAGGTCTCCTTTTCTTCCTTAAAGCGCGTACTTGCTTTGTAAGTGATCTGAAGCGAGGACTAAAAATCCAAGCAGCAAAATTTAATATTGATGGGAATAATGAGGTAAGTTTAAAAAAAAAAAAGGCATCTTTTTGGTGGACTTATGTTTATGATATTTATATTTCAGCGTCCCTCCCCACCCCCAAATGTTGACTATCCATTAGATGGAGAGAAGATTTTACATATCCTTGGATCAATCAGGTTAGATCTTAAATTTTTACGGCAAAGTAGTAAACAGAAAGCTCTCTTTTTCAAATCCCATTAGAGATTCAGTTGTGGAAATTCTTTTTGAACAAGATAATGAAGAGCAATCAGTTGCCACTTTAATATTGGATTCCCTTATACAGGTATTTTATCTTGTCAAAAAATTCCCTTTATTATAAATCCTTCTTTTTTTCTTTTTAATAACAGTGTCCGATAGACACCAGGAAGCAACTAGCAGAGAATTTGGTAGTCATAGGTGGCACTTCTATGTTGCCAGGATTTCTCCACAGATTGCTTGCAGAAATAAGGTATTTGGTAGAAAAACCAAAATATAAAAAAGCACTTGGCACTAAGACATTTCGAATTCATACTCCACCTGCAAAAGCTAATTGTGTGGCCTGGTTGGGAGGTAAGAATTTCACTTTTAAAATATAATGATTATCTTAGCTATAAAAAATATTTTTGTCACACAGGGGCTATTTTTGGAGCATTACAAGATATACTTGGGAGCCGTTCTGTTTCAAAGGAATATTATAATCAGACGGGCCGTATACCTGATTGGTGTTCTCTCAATAACCCACCTTTGGAAATGATGTTTGATGTCGGGAAAACTCAACCACCTCTGATGAAGAGAGCATTTTCCACTGAGAAATAGAAGTTTGATTAAAAATCAACCTTGCTTCATATCAAATATTTAACCAATTATAAGCAAATTGTACAAAGTATGTAGGATGTTTTGTTATAGAGGACTATAGTGGAAGTGAAAGCATTCTGTGTTTACTCTTTGCATTAATATATAATTCTTTTGACTTTGTTTCTCTTGTGTAGTGGTAAAATGGTAGCTGGTGCTTATTGAGATTTGCTGTATTTATATCAATAAAGTATAGTAAAGCAGTTTGATTTTGGAAGTTTGTTATGTGGCTTTTTTTTTTTTTTTTTTTTTGAGACGGAGTCTCGCTCTGTCACTTAGGCTGGAGTGCAGTGGCACAATCTCTACTCATTGCAAGCTCCGCCTCCCGGGTTTACGCCATTCTGTCTCAGCCTCCTGAGTAGCTGGGACTATAGGCATACGCCACCCCGCCCGGCTAATTTTTTGTATATTTAGTAGAGACGGGGTTTCACCATGTTAGCCAGGATGGTCTCAATTTCCTGACCTCGTGATCCACCCTCCTCGGCCTCCCAAAGTGTTGGGATTACAGGCGTGAACCACTGTACCAGCCTATGTTGCTTGTCTTTCAAAAAGAACAGTATTTCTCCACAGTTCACATAACCTGTTCTGGGCTCATTAATTGTGTTTCCAGCAGTTACTCCATTTAAAGCATAAATAGTGTTAACCATTACCAGTTATTTCAAATACTAACATGGGTCCATTTAAAAAAAATATTTATTTTGGTACTTGGGTGTCCATATTATAATAATGTTGTTTTTCCAGAAATATATTTGATCTTTGGACTGAGAATGTTTGGTAACATAGTCAAGCATTTGTTAAGCCAAGTGTGGAAATGTTCACTTTTTAACTTTACAGTTTTTTTAATGAGCAATTCTACATTTCTAAGAAAAAAGATACTTCATTTTTATATAAGGTTACAACTGCTTTATAAAAATGTATTCACAATGTCATTAATCTTTGCGTTTGTGCTTTATATCTTCTCAGGGCAGAGGTTCTTGAAATATGTACTCAATCATTTAACTTTTATTTTATTTTTTCATTTGTTTTTAATGAACTACCTCTTGTTGAAATTTTGCTGGCTTCATTCTTTCGGGATACCTGT